TACGCAGTTCAAAAACTGTTCCTCTCCCATCTACAACAGGAGGAAACTGGGCTTTGATGAGGTTAACGGCCCATGGCCACAGTCAGCAGCGGAGCCCAGGGCTGCTCCTTCGCCTCTCTAGATGCCGAGGCAAAAATCGCACCTCCACCTTCCACCCCTCTCTCAACAGCCCTCAAAGCGCAGCTCGGAGGACTGCAGGGCGGTTTGGCGTCCAGGGCCACCCTCTGGCTCATCTCTCCAACGCCGCCTCCGACACCCGCCCAGCACGACCCAGCCTGGGGTGTCTCTGCAAGGGAGAGGTCAAGTGGGGGGCCCTCACTCTCATGTAAATGTAACTTGGGGCGATGCAGGATAGTGTCCAGCATTCAGGAAACAGGGCCTTGGTGGAAAGAGCGGCCAGCCAGGAGAATCAAGTCTCTAGGCCTTTTCAGAGCCGAAATGCAGCCAAGCAGGAAGGCGGACAGGCGCCCAGGGCTCCTGGGGCAAGGAGCTGCCCCTTCCCTCCTCCTGCGAAGAGCGGTCGCCAACCGCTCCCGTGCCTCCTCTTCTAGCCCAAGGAGTTCGCCCGGGCCATCCCTAAGCCCAACAGCAGCCCCCAGGGCTCTTCACAGGTCATAAGCCCCTCTGAGCGGCGACAGTCCTCGCATCCAGCCCGGGTCAGGGAGCGGGGGTGACTGTCCCCAGCACGGCGGCCAGAAGACCCCAAATGCGGAGCCTGCCCAAGATGGCGGCCACGACTACGCCGCGACAAGACGGCCCCGAGCTCGGTGTGCCCGAGCTTGGAGCCCGCCGGACCGCACCAACACGGGGACCTCCCCTCTGCCAGTCCCAAGACGGCGCCACCGCCTCCAAAGGCCATGCCCGCCGTCGGGATGGCGGCCGCACGCCCCTCGATACCGCCCGCTTCCAGATCACTTAAAATGGCGGCGGCTGCGGGGCGGCACGGGGCGGGGCTGCGCCGGGGGAAGGGACGCGGCGCGGGGCATGCTGGGCCACGCGCGGGCTGCCGGGAACGGGGCGGAGCGCGGCTGCGCCGGCGCGTCGAGGGGAGAGGCAGCAGCCGCGATGGTGAGCGGGCGTGGGGGAGGGGCGGCCGGGCCGCTTCGTGCTCACGCCGGCCCGCCGCCCCCAGGACGTGTTCCTCATGATCCGGCGCCACAAGACCACCATCTTCACGGACGCCAAGGAGTCCAGCACGGTGTTCGAACTGAAGCGCATCGTCGAGGGCATCCTCAAGCGGCCTCCTGACGAGCAGCGGCTGTACAAGGTGGGTCCCGCGGGCGGGCCGAGGGGAGCGGGGGCCTCTCCCAAGATCCTGCTTCTCTCCTCAGGATGACCAACTCTTGGATGATGGCAAGACACTGGGCGAGTGTGGCTTCACCAGTCAAACAGCACGGCCACAGGCCCCAGCCACAGTGGGGCTGGCCTTCCGGGCAGGTGAGAGGCCCACCACCCACTGGGCTGGGTGGACCCCCCTGCAGCTCTGCTGCTTCCTCCACAGATGACACCTTTGAGGCCCTGTGCATCGAGCCGTTTTCCAGCCCGCCAGAGCTGCCCGATGTGATGAAGCCCCAGGACTCGGGAAGCAGTGCCAATGAACAAGCCGTGCAGTGAGGACCCCCAAGAGGCCCATTTCCCCCAATAAAAGAGATTTGGGAGTCTGCCTGGTTGCTGCCTCTTTTTCCCGCCCCTCCCTGGGATGGGTCCCACTCCCTGTGGGCTCCTTTTGGGGCTTGTGCTTGGCAGTTCCTGTGCTGTCCTGTCTCCCAGATCCTGAGACCCTGGCTGAGAACTTGGCCCAGCCTGCTGCTTAAAGGCACCATGGGGACCTGGGTTGCCCTGAGACCCAAGCCATTGTTAGCAGCTAGCCAGCCACACCAACCACGCCAGGGGGAGGAAAGGGAAGGACTGGGAGAGACACAAAGACCAGAGCCAGCCTCAGGGACAAGAGATTCCAGTTTTAGGCCTTTCTCCTTCTAAGTGCCCCCCACCCCCATAGCCTGCATGTCCACTCCCAGACGATGGCCAAGAGCAGAAACACAAGCTGGAGCCAGTGTCCTGGTTTGACAGCATGTTCAACGAGGGAACCCCAAGACGGACCCACACAGGTCCACCCACGCTGGGGGCTGTAATCACGGAGGGAAGTGGCTGCCCCCTTAACACACCTTTAATAAACAGTCTACAGACCCAGTTCCTGCATTTCTCATTTTTATTTGACAGAA